AGAGAAAAATTTCTGGTGATTAAACTCACACCACATGAAGGCACGGCAATGGGAGGGAAGGCGGGTGTGTATTGCTTTGTCTGGGGGCTTCCTTCACTTTCCCTTAAAAATGGGATTGGCCCAGGCAGCACAGATAGGTTTGAAGTGGAAAACTTGAGCCTAGGGGTTAGGGGGAAGTGACCACCCACCCTGTTCCTCTGTCTCTTCCCTTCTATTATCTTCCCAGCCTAGAGCCCCACTGATGTATGATTGGCTCTGAACACTCCAAAAGCTCTTGAGAAAAAGAGTTAGGTTATTTAATCTTCAGATCAGCCCTAAGATAAGACGTGGGTGGCTACACATCACAGAAAGCTTGCTTTTTATAGATAGAAAATGTGAATCTTGGCCATATATATAACTGCACGTATAAACAAGATTCAGGTTTGGGAGTGAGGCAGGCTAGAGAACAGGTGCAGCAGATGTTTTTCCTCAGCATATCTTCTACAGGTGGGATGTATTCAACTATGTTTTCAGTACCTATGCAGTGAACATGGTGGTGATGGAAGGGGCTGAGGGGAAGGATTAGACTTTCCCAATGTGCAACTGAAACAAGCCTGCTTGTTGTCAGACATGCAGGGGGATCAAAGCAGGGTCTCCTTATGTCCCTGCTCTCCCATAAAGAGAACACAGCCTTCCAGCTTCCTGTGCCTTGTGAAGCCATAATTCACCTGTGCCCCTGCACTGCTACAAAGATAAAAAGAACTAATCAGCAAAAGCTCATAAGGAAATTGAGGATCCCAGGAACATTTCCAGATGTACCTGAACACTCACCTGGAGCACAGAGCAGAGTTCTCACAAGGCTGCTGTCTTGTGCTCCGCCCCACTCAGATGCAGAGATTCCTAAGGAGGTGACATTGATGGACGGCAGCAGCCCTGGCTTGGAAGGGCGGGCTGGGAGCCAGGCCTCATGACCTACCAGGTGCCCCGGTAGGTAGGACCAGCCAGGCTCCCTAGGTACAAATAGCCCTGGCCTCCATGACTACACAGGCTCCTGGAGTCGAATCCAAATCACTCATTGTGAAAGCTGAGCTCACAGCCGAATAAGCCACCATGAGGCTGTCAGTGTGTCTCCTGATGGTCTCGCTGGCCCTTTGCTGCTACCAGGGTGAGTACATCAGTCATGAGTCCAGCACCAGCACATCAACAATATTTTTATTTTTGTGCTGCAGCCCATGCTCTTGTCTGCCCAGCTGTTGCTTCTGAGATCACAGTCTTCTTATTCTTAAGTGACGCTGCGGTAAACCTCCAAGTTGCCAAACTTAATCCACCTCCAGAAGCTCTTGCAGCCAAGTTGGAAGTGAAGCACTGCACCGATCAGATATCTTTTAAGAAACGACTCTCATTGAAAAAGTCCTGGTAATTTCTTTCTCCTTTATGCAGAGGCAGAATTTCTTTCTTTCTTTCTTTTTTTTGATTTCAGGTGGAAATAGTGAAAAAATGTGGTGTGTGACATGTAAAAATGCTCAACCTGGTTTCCAAAGTCTTTCAACGACACCCTGATCTTCACTAAAAATTGTAAAGGTTTCAACACGTTGCTTTAATAAATCACTTGCCCTGCACATCTCCACTGGTCTTGTTATGATCCTGCAGT